AGTCAAACCCTAAATTCTTTTACTTATTTACAAAACAGCCTGGCGCGGTGGCTCTCGCCTGTAATTCCAGCACTTTAGGAGGCCGAGGCAGGAGAATCGCTTGAGGCCAGGAGTTCAAGACCCCCCTCTCTGCAAAAAACAATTTAAAAATTAGCCGGGTGTGGTGGTGCGCAGTTGCGGTCTCAGCTACTCGGGAGACTGAGGCGGGAGGATGGCTTGAGACCGGGAGGCGGAGACTGCAGTGAGCTCTGATCGCGCCACTGCACTCCAGCCTGGGTGACAGAGCCAGACCGTCTCTAAAAATAATAATAGCAATAACAAAATAAAAATAAATGTACTGCACCCAACTATGACCCAGGAGTGGCATGGGTTTCCGCAGCGCAGCGGCCGCGCCTGGGCGCCCCAAGCAACACAACCAGCGCTGTCAGGAGGCGAATAGGAGCCAGGACAGAGAGCTGGGGAGGCCACTGCTGTCAGGCGAGGGATAAGAAGGCCGTCCGCGGCGTCACTGACGGGGCTGAAGGAACACCAGGAGAAGAGTGGCAGACAGCTCCGGAGCCGCGCTGCCCGGGCGACGCCGGAAGATGGGCCTCCCAGCGGTCTTCCTTTCAGCCAATGGCCGCGAGATGCGCCGTCCGAGGGTGCCCCGCGCGGCACAGGGAGGGAACAAGCAGCCCATCGGGTGCAAGAAAGCACTATCTTTCTAGGTGACTATGCGAACTACCAGGGAAGTGTAGCTAGGGACAGGCTTCTCTGCCCGCGGTTAACCTAACTCAGTGCCACCACGCCTTTAACCTGAAGCCAGGGAGCACGGCTGCCCTCAGTAAAGATGGCTGACTGGCGCGGAGAAAAAGCCGGAAGCAGCTGGGCTTTGCAGGGAGCCGACTGAGCGCTGCGGGGGCGTGGCCTGGCGGTGGAGGGGCGTGGCCAGCCGCCGTAACCTGGGTTTGCGATCTTTGAGGCGCGCGCACCGCACCCGGTCCCGACTCTGTGGCTTCCTGGGGGCGGGTTCGCCGTCGGCCCCGCCCCCGCCCAGGTGTCTCCCTTTGGGAAGCTGCCCGCCGAGTCTCCGAGATTTGTCCCTGGTGGTCCCGCGGACCCCTCGTCCCTCCGCAGTCTCCGGCTGGCAGCGATGGAGGGCGCTGGGGAGAACGCCCCGGAGTCCAGCTCCTCTGCCCCTGGGTCCGAAGAGTCTGCCAGGGATCCACAGGTGCCGCCTCCGGAGGAAGAATCGGGGGACTGCGCCCGGTCCCTGGAGGCGGTCCCCAAGAAACTCTGTGGGTATTTAAGTAAGTTCGGCGGCAAAGGGCCCATCCGGGGCTGGAAATCCCGCTGGTTCTTCTACGACGAAAGGAAATGTCAGCTGTATTACTCGCGGACCGCTCAGGATGCCAATCCCTTGGACAGCATCGACCTCTCCAGTGCAGTGTTTGACTGTAAGGCGGACGCTGAGGAGGGGATCTTCGAAATCAAGACTCCCAGCCGGGTTATTACCCTGAAGGTAAATTCCTGCAACGACTTTCTCCTTTCCAGGGGCCTTGCCAACTAATCCTTGTGCTTCTCAGGCCGCCACCAAGCAAGCGATGCTGTACTGGCTGCAGCAGCTGCAGATGAAGCGCTGGGAATTCCACAACAGCCCGCCGGCACCTCCTGCCACCCCTGATGCCGCCCTGGCTGGGAATGGGCCCGTCCTGCACCTCGAGCTAGGTACCCAATGGGCTACCCTCCTGCCTGCACACAGCTGATGGATTTCCCTTTTCTTTGTTCCCAGGGCAAGAAGAGGCAGAGCTGGAGGAGTTCCTGTGCCCTGTGAAAACACCCCCTGGGCTAGTGGGCGTGGCAGCTGCCTTGCAGCCCTTCCCTGCCCTTCAGAATATTTCCCTCAAGCACCTGGGGACTGAAATACAGTAAGTGCCAGTGGAGCTGAGGGGCTAGCCAACCTCATGCTCCTCTGTTCTTGTCTCCTTTCAGGAACACAATGCACAACATCCGTGGCAACAAGCAGGCCCAGGGAACAGGCCATGAACCTCCAGGGGAAGATTCTCCACAGAGTGGGGAGCCTCAGAGGGAGGAGCAGCCCTTGGCCTCTGACGCCAGCACCCCAGGTGAGCCTCTGTCCAGGGCTGAGCTGCCTTCAGTCATAACTTCTGCGTTTCTCCTCTTGAGCAGGGAGAGAGCCAGAGGATTCTCCAAAGCCTGCACCCAAGCCTTCTCTGACCATCAGTTTCGCTCAGAAAGCCAAGCGCCAGAACAACACCTTCCCATTCTTTTCTGAAGGAATCACACGGAACCGAACTGCCCAGGAGAAAGTGGCAGCCTTGGAGCAACAGGTTCTGATGCTCACCAAGGAGTTAAAGTCTCAGAAGGTGAGGTCTGGTCCCAGGGAGGCCCCAGGTTCAGCTCACAAGATTCTTCCCTCTCCCTGCCCAGGAGCTAGTGAAGATCCTGCACAAGGCACTGGAGGCCGCCCAGCAGGAGAAGCGGGCGTCCAGCGCATACCTGGCGGCGGCTGAGGACAAGGACCGGCTGGAGCTGGTGCGGCACAAAGTGCGGCAGATCGCGGAGCTGGGCCGGCGGGTGGAGGCCCTGGAGCAGGAGCGGGAGAGCCTGGCGCACACAGCGAGCCTGCGGGAGCAGCAGGTGCAGGAGCTACAGCAGCACGTGCAGCTGCTTATGGACAAGAACCACGCCAAGCAGCAGGTCATCTGCAAGCTCTCTGAGAAGGTCACCCAGGACTTCACGCACCCCCCTGACCAGTCTCCTTTGCGCCCCGACGCTGCCAACAGGGACTTCCTGAGCCAGCAGGGGAAGATAGAGCACCTGAAGGTAGGGGCCTCCCCTCAGGGCCTGCCAGTCCTGAGGCAGCCGCTGGTGTGCTCCCCCTTTACAGATGTGGAATGCTGAGGCTGAGAAAGGTTAAGGAGCCTGCCCAGGGTCATGTGCTGAAGAAGTGGAGGAGCTGGAGCTGGGCTGGAGCTCATGTCTGCGGTCTGGTCTGTCTGCTCAGCTGCCGCTTCTAGCTGCTGCCACCATCCCTGCTCCTCCTTTCCTCCCCTTCCTTCCCCTTCTCTGTCCCTATCTTTCCCTAGGCTTCCCCACCCCACAGGGACCAGTGATGTCACAGGAGGTAGGAACTTTATGTGAAGTGTGTTGCCTGCCGTGACCCGCAGCCTCCTCTCTAAAGGGTTGTGACAGGAACTGTCCCACTGGGAGGCCTGTGGCTGTGGAGTGCACTCATAGCCTCCACTGTCCGTAAAGGGAGCCATACAACCAGAGTTCGTCCTGCCCCAAACCCTGCCACTCACAACCACATATGTACAGTCAGATGCCATATAACAGGCTGCATATGTGATGGTCCCATAAGATTACAATGAAGCAGAAAAATCCCTGTCACATAGTGACATCATAGCCGTCATAACATCATAGCACAACATGCTACCTTTTCTATGTTTACATGTGTTTAGATACACAAATGCCATTATGTGACAGCCACCTATGGTATTCAGTACCGTAACAGGTGCACAGGTCTGCAGCCTCGGAGCAATAGGCTACACCATCTAGCTGGGTGCGTAGTAGGCTAAATCACCTAGGTTTGTCTGCGTCCAGTCTACAATGTTTGCACAACAGTGAAATCACCTAATGACGCATTTCTCAGAGTGTATCCTCATAATTAAGCCACACGAGACTGTACATATAGACTTATAACCTTGAGAACTCTCATGCTACTCTATCAAAGAACTACTCGGTGAGGGCAGATGGAGAAAGAAAAAAAAAGAAATCAGGAAGCTTTTGAGAGAAAAGCTCTCAGTGGGCAGTGTTGAACAGTGGCCACCACCCAAGCTTTGAAGTCAGACTGACCTCTTTGACTCTTGGCTCTGCCTCTTTCTGGCTGTGTGACTTTAGGCATGTTAGCTCACCTCTGTGTCAAATAGCCCAACTAGTCCTCTTGACTAGGGCTGTTAGAAGGATAAAGGAAAAGGACGTGAAACCTGATTCCCTTCCCTTTCTTTCAGCAAAGACTGAAAACCCACATAACCAGTTCCCGAATCTTTTCCCTTATTTAGTCTGAAATCAGAGATTCTTTTGGGTTAAAAGAAAAACATAACCTTTCCAATGCAAATGCAGCCAGATGATTAGAAAGCTCTCAGCCCTCCACACAGCAGGGAAAACTGCTTCCATCTGATTGCTTTTCTACCCTGCCTGCCCCCAGCCAGGCGGCTTCCTCTTCTCTCCACCCATACTGCCGGAATCCACTGTGCAAGCCCCGGTAGAGCAGCACAGGGGTCAGAAAGATTTGTGGTGGCGCACGCCTGTGTTCCCGTCTACTCTGGAGGCCGAGGTGGGAGGATCGCTTGAGCCCACGAGGTGGAGGTTGCAGTGAGCTGAGATTGTGCCACTGCACTCCAACCTGGGTGAAGGAGTGAAACACCATCTCAAAGGAAAAAAAAGAACACTAGATCAGCCAGGTGGCTCCAGACAGCCTGAGAGTTGATTGTAATCATGGACTCACTAGGAGACTGAGTGTGCCCCTGAATTTACATATTCAGGAATTTTATTTTTTTTTATTTTTATTTTTTGAGACGGAGTCTTGCTCTGTCACCCAGCCTGGAGTGCAGTGGCGCGGTCTCGGCTCACTGCAAGCTCCGCCTCCCAGGTTCACGCCATTCTCCTGCCTCAGCCTCCTGAGTAGCTGGGACTACAGGTGCCCGCCACCATGCCCGGCTAATTTTTTTGTATTTTTAGTAGAGACGGGGTTTCACCATGTTAGCCAGGATGGTCTTGATCTCCTGACCGCGTGATCTGCCTGCCTCGGCCTCCCAAAGTGCTGGGATTACAGGTGTGAGCCACCGCACCTGGCCATGAATTTTCTTTATCAGTGAGCTCAGCTACATGGAGACTCTGGGTATGTGATTCACATTAACCAAGAATACACTTGCATATGATCCTCAGAGGCCCAGTGTTTTGTGCTTTGTGCTTTAAAGGGTTGCATAAGGCCAGGCATGGGTGGCTCACACCTGTAATGCCAGCATTTGGGGAGGCTGTGGCAGGAGGATTACTTGAGGCCAGGAGTTAGAGACAAGCCGGGGAAACATAGCAAGATCTCATCTCTACAAAAAATTAAAAAATTAGCCAGGCACAGTAGCACGTGCCTGTAGTCCCAGCTACTTGGGAAGCTGAAGCTAGAGGATTGCTTAAGCCCAGGAGTTCATGACCAGCCTAGGCAACATAGCAAGACCCTGTCTCTAAAAAAAAATAAAATAAATTCACTAGGTATGAAGGCACCCGCCATAGTCCTAGCTACTCAGAAGGCTGAGGTGGGAGATTACTTGAGCCGCCCAGGAGTTCGAGGCTGTGGTGAACTGTGATCACGCCACTGCACTCCAGCCTGGACAACAGAGTAAGACACTGTCTCTATTAAAAAAAAAATAAAAAAGAGAAAGAGTTGCATGTAGTTGGTGTTCCTTAGTTTTTAGCTTTTAGAATACCCATCAAATATCCATTGTCTTGAGTTTGAGGACAGAGAATGTTGAGGTTTCCTGCCTGCCCTGTGATTGAGGAACCCAACTTTAGGGAATGCCCCTTGTTATTCAGACTTTGGTTTTGAGAACAGGATCACTGACCTCTTGAATATCAGATCTGGAAAGACTCAGAAATCTAGTCTGCCCCACTCATTTTCTGGCAGGGACAGCTGAGCTGGGGCAAGGGAGAAGGACTGGCCCAGGGTCAGGCAGCAAGAGGCAGGGCTACAGCCGGAACCTGGCCTCCCATGCCCAGGCCACTGCCTTCCACACAGCACAGGGCCTAGTCCATGGGCATGGCCCAAAGAGAATTCCCGGGCTCCTGCTTCCCTGGTCCCCCTTCTCCAGGGTTTTCCTTCTTTCATTCCACTGGTGACTGTCCTGTGGCTTTTCTCTTTTCTGAGGTTTCTCTTTTTCCTCCCTACAGTTCTGAGCCAAGACGAGCACTCAAGG